TAGGGCCTGGTTTCTGTCTTTCCTTCTCACAGTTTTGCTTTCTTTCACGTGGCTGCATTCTCTGACATCACTCATCTTTTCATGAGAAAAACAAGGGGCTCTGATACCTTAGCATATGTCTCTCCATATTCAATACTAGTGAAAAAATGAGTCACCGTTTCCTGGAAACAATTCTCCCAGTCTGAAGAGTTTTTGTGTTTTTGTTTGTTTGTTTGTTTGTTTTACTATAACAGTTCAGGATATGCTCCCATTCCTAAACCAAGCCCTGCGGCAAAGTTGACAGGAAGTGTTAAGTGTCCAGACTTCGATCACACATGCTGGCCTCTCAATGTGGGTATGGAGCTCCCTCTAAGGCAGAAAGATTGAGAATGGAAAAAGAAATGATTCTCCAAAAGAAAATCAGCATTTTGTTAACAAAAGGAGGGGGAATAGAGACATGGCAGTCAAAACTTAGCAAAATCCCACAGCAACAGCAATGTATAAACTTAAGTCTACTATCCCCATTGATAATGGTGGTGAGATAGCCGCAGGGCAGCAAGAACTCATTAACTATCATGGCAAAGAACACTTTCAACAAAGGTCTTGCCTCGTATCCTGGAAATTATACCACACAGAAGTCAGCCATGTTTAACAGCCCCTGATTTGCCCCACATATAAGAACAAATTCACTTAACTTTCTGGTGCCCCAATTTTCTCAATGTCTCTCTAAAAGCCAGAGTCAGGATTAGGGCTGGAATTCAAGTTATTGAGGATGCCTAGTGAAAGGAAAAAGCAATTTGAAAATGGAAAGCCACATTCAAATTCTTATTAATAATTGTGTCTCTGCTGAGCACATGTAGAGGCAGATAATTAGAATCACATAAAGAGTGATCTCTAATTGGATCCAGATGTGAAGGAGTCAGCAGACATCCACTAAAGGGAAACTGTACAAAATAACAAAGAAACAAATGGAATTGCAATGCGGAAGTTTATGAAGAATGATGGGCTGAATGAGTATAAAGCCTTTCAGGCAGCTTTTAGTGACACACTTGAAGAAATTTATTGTTTCGTTGAGCATTATTACAGATCAGCATTGTCAAGAACCAATGGTGTTCCCTGAAGAAAGAATACAACATGGGACACAGGACTCTCAGAAAGGTAATTTTAAGGATTTTAACTGGGCCAGGCACATGTATGTGTCTCTGCTTTGCTTTCTCAACAGATTTCTTCATTTCAGTAATTGGCACATCTTTGAAGCAGCTGTCCAGTGGTTCTTGGAGCCTCACTGCTAAACCGTCAGTAAGGTCAGTCAGCAACTTCTCAACATTTGCATCACTCTAATATTAATTTTCAACTTTTATTTTAAAGAAAAATACTGACTCTGCAAAACCAAATACATCTGGAATCCGAATCCTCTTGCAAAACTCTGGTATGTGACAAGCTCTGTAGCAGATAATTCCTTCTAATCTTGTCCTACATTATTAATCATGTAGAGCAGTGATATCCAACCTTTCTGGCACCCAGAGACCACCGGACCTCCTTTTCTACAATCAAGCCAAACCAGTTCCTGTTGTTGGTGCCAAGATAGACTACAGCTGGAAATTCCCCAAATGACCAACAGATCACCTGGTGCCAACTGACTGACCACCAGGAAGAGCGACTATTGACTTTGGGCTTAAAAGTCATCTAATCCACACTGTTTCTCACTCCCCTGACTACCCTCCTCTGCCCTGAGGTTTTTTTGCCTTTATAATCTCCTATTCACTGACCCTGCCTGAGAGCATGATTTCTTTTTACAC